CATGCTGGAAACTTTGGTAAGACATGTGCACTCCAGAGTTTGGGAGATAAACCCTACGAAGACTGAAGGACCTCCTACTTCAGTTTTTAGGGGTCCAGTTGTCAGGGGTTTTCCAGGATATCCCTTTCAAAGTAAAAGGCAAATCATAAAATACACATAAGATAAACGAAACAGTAACTTACACATTTTCCAAAAGAGATACCTAAAATTGTTCATAGTGTTTATGTCCTTTGACATAGTGTTTATGTCCTTTGAGATGTTTTCATTGTGCACAGAGTGTAAACATAATAAACTAATATGAGACCTCACTACTCATCCATCACAATCCAGTGTTTATTTGTACTGGCTTATTTGTACACTTTTATTTATTTGTGTTTATTTGTACACTTTTTTTTAATCGCCTGTCTTTCCTCACTGTGATATAAAGTTCACGAAATTCAGGTCTGTCTTGTTCACTGCTACATCCTTGGCACTTAAAATGTAGTTGATGCTCAAGAAATATGTTTTGGTGAAATGAATGAAACATACTATACACATAATTTTGGAGCCAGCTACTTTAACCTCCAGACACTTAAGATTATACTTCATCTTTCTTAAAATGCGTCCCTCCAAAAATCATATGAAAGCACTGTTCCCATACTCCAAAGACTATTTCTATGAATGCAGATTCAGAACCAGGAAGCCTTCGTCTTTTGGCAGTCTTCGAGTCTCTTCCCTTTTGGCCGGTACTGCCGTAGAGACTACAACGGACACAGCCTTGCGTGGATCATTCTTTAGAGGACCCAACTCACCAAAGACGGGAGAAAGTTGTTCCTAGGCAAGCAGCCCAGCCCAGGGCCATGTCCCGCCTTAAGCCACACGGAGGCGCTAGAGCGCCACAGTCTCCGCGGGGCCCGGGGCAGCTGGGAGAACGACTCTGGGCGGCTGTATTGACTGCCGGGTGTGGGCGGAGCGAAGGGCGCCCCGGCCGGTATGGCGGGCAGGAAGTGCGGGTGCGCGCCTGCGCATAGGTCGGGTCTGCGGTGTCACCGCTTTCGCTTCTGCTTGAGTCAGTCCTCACGGTGACGCTTTTCCCCAGCTCTTAATGGAGCTTTTCTGTCATTTCTTCTTAGTATATGTTTAATAGACCATACAGCAGAAAATTGGAGGCCGAAGCTGACAAAATTGGACTACTGCTTGCTGCAAAGGTAAAGTGTTTAGTAGTTGAGAATACATAATGTCATTGTGTGGTTTTACTAATTTTGGTTTTAGGCTTGTGCAGACATAAGAGCCAGTTCAGTGTTTTGGCAGCAAATGGAGTTCGTTGATAGCCTGCATGGCCAACCCAAGATGCCAGAATGGTTATCTACACACCCTTCTCATGGCAATCGAGTTGAGTACTTGGATAGACTTATACCTCAGGTGAGCTGACACCGTAGAAGGCGGGACATTATGACTCCTCGTGTGGCTTTTTTTTCTCTTTCAGATTTGGTGAGTCTTGAATGCCCCTGAAAACCATTCTGCTCCATTTCAAAAGTGTAAGTCTAAGGAACTACCTAGAGTGCACACACAACCTGCTCCCACTTTTTTTTTTTTTTTTAGACTTCCCAGTCTTCGTATTTTACCTAAATGCAAATTCACTGCCTTGGAGAGTGTGAGTCCAAGAAGAAATCCTTTGGGGCAAGTTGCCACATTTTATCTATGCTCCTTTTCCTTCAAAATTGACATCGTTTTTTCATTGCAGCTATTTCCTTGGCTTCTCTCCATGACGATTCCTGACTCGTGGCCCCGGCAATCTTGGGAAGACATCATCCAGCTTCTTCAGTCCAGACCCTGGGCACCCCCCTTTTGCCAGGATCGTCCCCACCCAGCCTGGACACATTGACTGAACTGTTTTCTAGGACACTGGTGAGTAAAATGCTTGGCTACTTCATGAAAACTTTTTTAAATATCATGTTTTGTTTGTTTTCAGCACTCAGCAAGACATGGTGGTGAGCCCTGACTCTCAGTCTTCATGATTGAAGAACTCTTTTGTACAACACAAAGGTAAATATTTGAGTCTGGCTGGGTATCGTTGGGATTCTGAATGTTCTCTTGCCTTGATTTGCAGCACTCAAAAAGAGTGAATGAAATGTGCAGCTCAGAGTGTCATTTCTGAAGGGAGGAGTCTTTCTCTTGGAGAAGAGTCCTCAATGAGCCTGGCCGAGGCCCGGGATCTGTGTGAAGTGGACTAAGGATTAAGTAGGATGTCAACTGAGACAGAACTTCAAGTAGCTGTGAAAACCAGCGCCAAGAAAGACTCCAGAAAGAAAGGTAGGGCTGAATTTGACCTTTTTTTAATGGCTTACATATTTGAATCTGCTTTTTCTCTTTTTAGGTCAGGATCGCAGTGAAGCCACTTTGATAAAGAGGTTTAAAGGTGAAGGGGTCCGGTACAAAGCCAAATTGATCGGGATTGATGAAGTTTCCGCAGCTCGGGGAGACAAGTTATGTCAAGATTCCATGATGAAACTCAAGGTGCTATGCAAACGTTTTCTTTTCAATACTTTTTAAGTAAAAACCATGTTCTTCCTTTCAACAGGGCGTTGTTGCTGGCGCTCGTTCCAAAGGAGAACACAAACAGAAAATCTTTTTAACCATCTCCTTTGGAGGAATCAAAATCTTTGATGAGAAGACAGGGGTAAGTAAAGCAATCACATGGCATTGTGAAATGAAATATGTTCTTCCTTTTTTTTCTCTGATAGGCCCTTCAGCATCATCATGCTGTTCATGAAATATCCTACATTGCAAAGGACATTACAGATCACCGGGCCTTTGGATATGTTTGTGGGAAGGAAGGGAATCACAGATTTGTGGCCATAAAAACAGCCCAGGCGGTGAGTATCCCTATCCAAGAAGGGAGTCTTTCCTTATGATGTGCCTTACTACCTTTCATCCCAGGCTGAACCTGTTATTCTGGACTTGAGAGATCTCTTTCAACTCATTTATGAATTGAAGCAAAGAGAAGAATTAGAAAAAAAGGCACAAAAGGATAAGCAGTGTGAACAAGCTGTGTACCAGGTATACCTGTGAATTTATCCTTGCGCTGGAGATTTTCACCCTCCCTCTCCTTACTCTGCAATAGACAATATTGGAAGAGGATGTTGAAGATCCTGTGTACCAGGTAATTTCTGAAACTAGTCGGGGTTTTAGATTTGACCTTTCCTTTCTGGCTGCTCCTGTAATAGTACATTGTGTTTGAGGCTGGACACGAGCCAATCCGTGATCCCGAAACGGAAGAAAACATTTATCAGGTATAAAATTGCTTGCCTCTCTTACCATTGCATTTTGACTGTGCTGAATTTAATTTTTCCATAGGTTCCCACCAGCCAAAAGAAGGAAGGTGTTTATGATGTGCCAAAAAGTCAACCTGTAAGTGTAAGTACATCTCCTCTCCACTGCCAGTAGTCACATGATTACCTTTTTGTCTTTACAGGCTGTGACCCAATTAGAACTTTTTGGGGACATGTCCACACCCCCTGATATAACCTCTCCCCCCGTAAGTATGCATTGCTCTCTGAACCCTGCTCTTCATGTGTCCTCTGCCTCTCTCTGTCTGGCAGACTCCTGCAACTCCAGGTGATGCCTTTATCCCATCTTCATCTCAGACCCTTCCAGCGAGTGCAGATGTGTTTAGTTCTGTACCTTTCGGCACTGCTGCTGTACCCTCAGGTAAGCCCTCTTCCACCAGCTTCCCTTCCTTTAAACACCTGACTCTCCTTTTTCATTCTCCCAGGTTACGTTGCAATGGGCGCTGTCCTCCCGTCCTTCTGGGGTCAGCAGCCCCTCGTCCAACAGCAGATGGTCATGGGTGCCCAGCCACCAGTCGCTCAGGTGATGCCGGGGGCTCAGCCCATCGCATGGGGCCAGCCGGGTCTCTTTCCTGCCACTCAGCAGCCCTGGCCAACTGTGGCCGGGCAGTTTCCGCCAGCCGCCTTCATGCCCACACAAACTGTTATGCCTTTGCCAGCTGCCATGTTCCAAGGTCCCCTCACCCCCCTTGCCACCGTCCCAGGCACGAGTGACTCCACCAGGTCAAGTCCACAGACCGACAAGCCCAGGCAGAAAATGGGCAAAGAAACGTTTAAGGATTTCCAGATGGCCCAGCCTCCGCCCGTGCCCTCCCGCAAACCCGACCAGCCCTCCCTCACCTGTACCTCAGAGGCCTTCTCCAGTTACTTCAACAAAGTCGGGGTGGCACAGGATACAGACGACTGTGATGACTTTGACATCTCCCAGTTGAATTTGACCCCTGTGACTTCTACCACACCATCGACCAACTCACGTGAGTGCCCCTCACTTAAGACATAAAACCCAAAGATGTCTCTTTTTCTGTGGTCTCTGTGTAGCTCCAACCCCAGCCCCTAGACAGAGCTCTCCATCCAAATCATCTGCATCCCATGCCAGTGATCCTACCACAGATGACATCTTTGAAGAGGGCTTTGAAAGTCCCAGCAAAAGCGAAGAGCAAGAAGCTGTAAGTGACCAGTTTGTTATTTGTTTGTGTTTAAAAAAAAAAGTATTATCTTCTTGTGTTCTAGCCTGATGGATCACAGGCCTCATCCAACAGTGATCCATTTGGTGAGCCCAGTGGGGAGCCCAGTGGTGATAATATAAGTCCACAGGCCGGTAGCTAGATAGCGCAGGTCTGGGTAGGTATCTGTCCTTTTTATCTCCTTTACCCGAGCAGGCCTCACTTTGTTCCTTTATCCACAGGAGCCAGAGCCTCTGTACGCGCAGATCAACAGACCTAAGAAATAGCATCGATGCGAGCTCGTGGTGGGTGCTCAAGACTGGCATGGACATCAGCATCACGACAGGCTCTCTTGTATTCTTTCACCTCTTCCCACAAGAAATTCATGATTGCCCAATGGAACTCGCTCAGAAGAGGGAACTAAGCATTTTTGGCAACCAATGGCAGATATCTATGGCAGCACACAAAAAAAGTATAGAAAGATCCACCCAACATTAAATCAGAAATCAAGCAAATGCTTACCCAACAAATATTTGAGCCCTCATAGCTGGGTTTAAGATGACTCAGTGTGCAAAATTATTAATTCCCTTTTTATTTCTCTACCTGTTGACCACTGTTGAGACACCAAATTTGGAGTGACAGGCATCAGAGGATTACAACAGGGTTGGAACTGACTTCTTTAAGCAAAAGCAAAGGGTCTTCTGTGACCACAATATCGTCATCCATATGCCTTTTCACATAGGATGATGTGTTTTTTGTCACTCCATGGGGCCTGGTCTGCCATTTTCCCCCCTTTCCTTTTTTTGTCATGTTTGAAAATTAATAGGTGTACAAATTTTTGTATTGCTTTTGACTTTTTTTAGATATGGGTGAAGAAATCTAACTGGGGAGAAAAAAAGCCTCAGTGAAATGAATTAACTTGAAATTACAAGACAAATAAGTGGTTGATTATTCATTATGATCACGAATGTTGCCAAAACAGTCCTTTAGCTATTCTGCATCCTGGTGAAGAAAGACAGCTTTCAGTACGAACCTTCATTCTGTGAGTAGGAAAAGACATCAGATCCCATTGATGAGAAAGATGAAAAATGCATCTGATTTCTTAAGAAGCTCTAAACTCTAAGTACAATAAAATGATATTTTTTATTTTTCCGATATCTTGCTGCTGTGTTGCTATGCAGACAAGTGTCTTCTCCACGTGCCATTTTCAAAGAAAAGTCATTTGCCAAATAATTCTGGTACAATTCTGGTAATGTGGTTTTGGATCTTAAAAACCAACTTTCTAATGGAACAATGGTGGCATAAATATTCAGAATAACAAACTGATTCTGTGGTCCAAATGGTTCATCTCTATCTCTTTTTGTACATCAGAAAATTCAAATGGGATTTTTATTTTATAACTTGAAAAAAAAACCTTACCATTAAACTCTTTAAATATTTAAGGGAAATGGCTTTAAGGAGTTCTAATGAAAAAAAATTGTCTTTTTTTTGTAAATATAAATGTTAATGAAAATGATTTTTAATAATGCCATTACACTGTAGAGAAGGTAGCAGATTGAGTGCAAGGTGTGACAAACTTGATGGATGGGGCTCACTTTCCAGACGTTATTCTGGAGCATATGGTAGGAAGCTGGAGTGCAGGGACAGCTGGCAGGAGCAGTTGGCCAATCAGCAGCTAGTGAACGGGAAGGGAGCACGTGACTCCATCATCTAGCCTTTCCACGAGAGTCCCCACCCTACGTGCAACACAAGAAAAAGACAATTCACATTCTGAAGAATTCAGATTCTGAAACTCTCCCACCTCCCCACTCCCACCTACCCCCGATATAAATCACTGGACTGTTTGTACGTGAAACAGAAGAGGCTAAGCTTCCTTTTTTTACACTTATGAGACAAAAAGTGCAGTGTTTGGTTCGTATGTTTAGCACATGATTTTCATAAAGAATCTATATATTTTTGCCCTACAGAGAATTGTTATACAGGTCAAGTGTGTTTTCCTGATGTTCCTATGCAGTTACAGTATGTTGAAAGTGTTTTAACACTAAGAAGAAAACTTTAAAGATTCATGTGATTAATTGGATTTGAGGATAATTATTATTATTTGGTTTTTAGATTTGAAAAGTAGAATTTCCATTGAGACAATTGATTTGAATAGGCCTGCATTTGATTCTTCATATCAATAGAAACTAAAATGATTTGGGAGATTCATTTGAAAAATGATTGTATACTTGTTCACAAAGCGAAAAGTGATACATGAAGGTAATGGTTATCATTTAAAGCCCACATTTTACACTATCAGGTCACAGGAGTCTAATTTTTTTTTCAGTTAGATAAACTGACCAAACGTCTATTCAAGAATATATGTCAATATCATCCTAATGTGGAAGGTCCGAAGAACCAGAAAAGTGAGAAGGGCCGTTTACCTCCCTCTGTAGCTATCACCTGTTGGTCCACAGAGTTTCTTGAGAAATGAGCAAACATTTTATGATTAGGTAACCCTTTCACATGAACGGGAAGATGGGAAAGGTGGAATGACCATAAGAGTTGGCCTGAGACCAGTTTGTTTTCTGGGGATTTGGTAAGATAGGCAGTTCCCATGGGAAATTGCTTAAATTGCTTTGTTGCCTATGATTTGATTCTAAACAAGTGGTGCTATCTTCTCCCTCAATATGGCTGTCTTGAGTTTGTCTTGCAGTATCACACCATTATACCAATTCTTTGGGTTGCTTCTGACACATTCAAAGTGAACTCTGGCTGATGTTGCTGTTTCAGGTATACCATCTGGAGTTAATTTCCTAGCAGAAGGTGAAAGTCCAGGAGAATTGTCCTCTTTCATTGAACATGATTGAAAATGTAACTGGCTCTGAACTTCAAGAAGATAGATGCCCAAGTGATGCATTAAAGTAAGGGAAATAAAGTCAAGTTTTTCAACTGCCATCCATATTCTCATTGGCAGAATTCTGATTTTTTTCCAAGCACTGTTTGGTGAGCCTGGAAGCACCGTATCCTGTCCCAGGAGTACAGTGAAATTTCCAAGCAAGAGCTGAGGTGCCAATACCAAAAGACCATGGGGAGTCTGCACGGTTCTGGTTAGATCAATAGAAAATCCATGTGTACAACTGTTAATTCCTCATCCTCCACTAGCACTAAATTTGTCACTTTAAATTTTGAAACCAGGGAAACACCACCTGTCATTCTGTCCCCATTCTCCATAGCTCTTCAATCTTTACATGCCGCAAGACTTTTTTGATAGCTCGTACTCATCCCAGTGTCTCCTGAAACCCCATCATGTAATGTACTGGGCACCTTCTTTTAAACAAATGTTTACTCTGTGGGTTTGGTTCATTTCAATTTCTGCGTTCTGACACATATTTTTTTAATAAAGATGAGAAAGAGAAAATGACTGTTGCAGTACCTTTCTAGACCTACTTTAACTTTACCTCAGATGACAGTTTGTTAACATATATGGACACATTATTTTTAACTTTATGTACAATGCATTCAACAGAACAGCAAAATTTTTAGAAATTTTCCATTAATTTCTGTAACACACCATGTAAAACTGTTACAAATAAACATGTTTGAGAACAACACTTTAGCCTGGCTTTATTCTACAAGTTTCCAC